GGACTCATCGGACTTGCTGTGTCCAAGTCCAAATCCTGAAGGAGACGCGGGAGCCCACGGAGAACGCTCCAGGAGGGCCTGTCCATCCTCGCTGTCCTTTCCCTGTTCTCCCCCTGCCCCCCGTCTCTATCCTCTGTGGCCTTCAGCTAATTTCTGCTCCCCTGAGATTCGTCCTTCAGCCCCATCATGTGCTTTGGGATGAGTGTAAATAAAACGGGGCTGTGGCTTGGGAACCCCCGTGTCTGCGTTGAGGGGAGGGGTGGGTTCTGAACGCTGGGCACAGGGGGCGGAGACGTCACTCCTGGTCCTCTCCTGCCCCTGCCCTCCAGGTTGGCACGGGGTTCTTTGTCCACCCCGCAGCCCAGAGCCCACACCCTTCCTTCCTCCCTTTCCTGAAGCCATGTCCTTGAGAGTGCCGGGCAGCTCGGAGACATGGGGCTTTTCCATGGTCCCAGAGTCCTGGGAGAAGGCAGTGACCTGAGCATGGGCGGGCAGAACTTCGGGGCCAGGCCGGGCTTCAGGCCTGCATTCTCCTCTGACCCACTCAGCTACTTCTGTGGAGTTTTCCACAGCAGGCCCCCTTGGCTTCCTCCTCCCCACCCTCCCCTCCCTTTGTCTTCCTGTGGCCTCCCCTTCCTCCTACCTCCTCCTCTGGGGGAGGGGGAGCCCAGTAGGGGAAGGAATCCTGCATCTGGCATGGAGTAGGCGGGGGTCCCGGGAGAGGTCAGAGCCCAGGGAGCCCCAGCTCTCGCCTGTGGGCTGGAAGGTCAGGACTCAGCCCCACCTAGCCAGCTTCGCCCCCTCGTGCCAGGCTCGGCATGGGCCTGTTTTGCTTCACCGCATACCTCTCGTTCCACAGCCCAGGCCAGCACAGGAGTAGGGAGGAGACACCTGAGGGGAGGCCGGAGAAGCCCAGCAGGGCCGTGGGGCCAGGGAGGTGCGCAGCCAGCGCTGATGGCCCCCAGGGACAGAGCCCTAGGGAACCGGAGCAGGAGATGAGAGTGTCTGCTCTGGGACAGGTGCTCTGCACTGGCTCGGGATGGGGACCAGAGGCTGCTAATCCATCATCATTAACGAATAGAGTGGGTGACAGTCCCTGATAACTGGGAACAGGTTGCAGAGCTTAGCCACAGGATCACGCTCCAGGCTGTTGGCCAGCAGGACCAGGCTCGATGCTGAGTCAAAGATCAACTTAGGAGGAAATTTGAGTTTTGGGTGAGAGCGACTCCCTGGTGGCCTCAGCCCTGTGACACTCACATCCAGGACAGTTCCCGGTGCCAAGCGCTGGTTATGTGTGGGGGGCTTGACTCCCTGGTCCCAACGAGGTCTCAGTGTGTTGCCCAGGCTGGTCTTGAACTCCTGAGTTCAAGCAATCGTCTCAGCCCAGCCTCCCAAAGTGGTAGGATTACAGGCGAGAGCCACTGCGCCCGGCCCCTGGTCCCAGTTCTCACCACAGCCCCTGCAGTAAGCAGTCGGGTATGTCACTGACAGAGCAGAAGCTCAGGGGACTAAAACTCCCCGCCTGAGTTCCCTGGTGAATGGATGGTGGGGCCGAGTTCCATTCCAGGCTGGATGGAGCCCAGAGCTGTGGGTCTCCTACCCTCCCATCCCCTCATTCCAGCTTGATCTTCCTTAAGAGACTCATACGCCCCAACCCCTTGGTCTGAGTATCTTAGATTGTTCTCGTGGTTCCTCCGTCCTTCACCACTGAAGGCTGCTGTTCATTCTCTCTCCGTCTCTGTCCCTTATTGCTCTCACGTCTGTCTCTGTCATCTTTTCACTCCTTGTCCCTCTTACTCCGTTCTTTGGCCCCCAATGAAAGCTGAGTCAGAGACAGACGCTTCCCCTCAGTTCCCAGTGCCTCCCTTGGGGGCCCCTCCTTGGCTGTATCCGTCAGTGGCTCCAGGGTAAGTCTGCCCCCCCCACCCTCGTGGGGCGGCGTTTCGGTTATTCCCTCCATCTCGTCAACAGCTGCCGCGCGCAGGCTTAGCTCATTCCTCTGACCTGCCAGGAAGCAGAGAGACCCACAGAGCAGGAGGGAGGCAGAAAGTGGAGACGGACCTGAGCCCGAGGAAGAGGCAGGCAGAGGCTGAGGCTGATTCCACCCCAGCCTGCCTGGACAACCCTCCTTAGCCGCAGCCCCTTCCAGTTCCCTAGGGGTTCTGCCCCTCCCCCTCTCTGGGGCACCAGCCCCCCAGGGTCCTGCATCCCACCATGTCGATGGCTGTGGAAACCTTTGGCTTCTTCATGGCAACTGTGGGGCTGCTGATGCTGGGGGTGACTCTGCCAAACAGCTACTGGCGAGTGTCCACTGTGCACGGGAACGTCATCACCACCAACACCATCTTCGAGAACCTCTGGTTTAGCTGTGCCACCGACTCCCTGGGCGTCTACAACTGCTGGGAGTTCCCGTCCATGCTGGCCCTCTCTGGTATGGGGTGGGGAGCGCTCCAGGGAGAGAGGTGGGAAAGGCTGACAACTGTGCCCACCCCCAGGGTATATTCAGGCCTGCCGGGCACTCATGATCACCGCCATCCTCCTGGGCTTCCTCGGCCTCTTGCTAGGCATAGCGGGCCTGCGCTGCACCAACATTGGGGGCCTGGAGCTCTCCAGGAAAGCCAAGCTGGCGGCCACCGCAGGGGCCCTCCACATTCTGGCCGGTAACTGGGGGAAGGTGATGGGGCGGGGGTCCGGACTGGACTGGGGTCGTCCTCCGGTCCCCAGGTATCTGCGGGATGGTGGCCATCTCCTGGTACGCCTTCAACATCACCCGGGACTTCTTCGACCCCTTGTACCCCGGAACCAAGTGAGTGAGGAAACCCCCCACCCCCCGCCCTCGTCCCCCGCCCCCGCGCCGCCCTTGTGCGCAGGTACGAGCTGGGCCCCGCCCTCTACCTGGGGTGGAGCGCCTCACTGATCTCCATCCTGGGTGGCCTCTGCCTCTGCTCCGCCTGCTGCTGCGGCTCTGACGAGGACCCAGCCGCCAGGTGAGCAGGGTGAGGCGCAGGCTGGGGCCGGGGCCCCCGCTCTGACCCCGGGCCCTCCCCGCAGCGCCCGGCGGCCCTACCAGGCTCCAGTGTCCGTGATGCCCGTCGCCACCTCGGACCAAGAAGGCGACAGCAGCTTTGGCAAATACGGCAGAAACGCCTACGTGTAGCAGCTCTGGCCCGTGGGCCCCGCTGTCTTCCCACTGCCCCAAGGAGAGGGGACCTGGCCGGGGCCCATTCCCCTATAGTAACCTCAGGGGCCGGCCACGCCCCGCTCCCGTAGCCCCGCCCCGGCCACGGCCCCGTGTCTTGCACTCTCATGGCCCCTCCAGGCCAAGAACTGCTCTTGGGAAGTCGCATATCTCCCCTCTGAGGCTGGATCCCTCATCTTCTGACCCTGGGTTCTGGGCTGTGAAGGGGACGGTGTCCCCGCACGTTTGTATTGTGTATAAATACATTCATTAATAAATGCATATTGTGACCGTTCAGGGCTTGAAGGTGTCAGAAGCGGCCGGCCA